GTCAGGCTGGTCTCAAACTCCTGAACTCAAGTAATCTGCCTACCTCAGCCTCCCAAAGTGCTGGGATTACAGGCATGAGCCACTGCGCCTAGCCTAAATTTTTTGGTAGAGACCATCTCGCTATATGGCCCAGGCTGATCTCAAACTGCTGGCTTCAAGTAATCCTCCCACCTTGGCGTCCCAAAGTTCTGGGATTACAGGTGTGAGCTACCACACCTGGCTCTCTTAAGTTTTTTCCTTCCTTGCTTCCTTCCTTCCTTCCTTCCCTCCTTCCTTTTTTGTCTTTCTTTTTTGTTTTTTTCTTTCCTTCTTTTCTTTCTTTTGTTCTTTTCCTTCTTTCTTCTTTCTCTCTCTCTCTCTCTTTCTTTCTCTCCTCTCTGTCTCTCTCTCTTCCTTCCTCCCTCCTCTCCCTTCCTTCCTTCCTTCCTTTTTTTTTTTTTTTTTTTTGAGACAGGGTCTCATTCTGTTGCCCAGGCTGGAGTGCAGTGGCACAATCATGGCTCACTGCAGCCTCCACCTCCTGGGCGCAAGCAATCCTCCTGCCTCAGCCTCCTGAGTAGCTGGGACTGCAGGCACACACCACCACTCCCAACTGATTTAAACTCTTTTTTTGAAAAATTTAAACATAGTGAGTTGGGGGGAGTCTCACTATGTTGCCCAGGCTGGTCTTCAACTCCTGGCCTCAAGTGATCCTCCTGCCTCAGCCACCCAAAACACTGGGATTACAGGCATGAGCCACCATGCCCGGCCCCCTTCAGCTTTCCTGAATTTCAGATTCCTCTTTGATGAAGTGGCACTAACAATAATACCTATCTTGAAGGGCTGCTGTGAAGGACTGCAGGACGTGATGCAGGAACAGTGCTTATTAGTTTGTTACGTGTTAGTTTATTTTCCCTGGATCTGAGCGAAGAAGAGCCAGGGTGGAAGAGATGGACTCTGTGGGTCTGGGCAGGGCCTCGGGGGTTGGGGTCGGGGCCAGGCAGCCTCACAATGGTCTAGAACTCTCCCTCACTGTAGGTTCTCACCTACTTCGACTCCTCTCCCTGTCCCAGGGAGGGGAGAAAAGGTCTGGGATTCATTGCCAGGAGGGGCTTCCCCCAGGATTTCCTACTTCTTTCTTTACTGCTGTGCTTGAAGCTCACAGGAGACCCCTCAAGAGGTGGTCACCGGCCCACAGCCCACCCCATCCCCCACCCGCCACCCCCACCGTACCAAATGCTAGCTCTGCCCTTTCTTCTGTGTTTTTCCCATCAAGAGAGATGGTTGTGGTCATGAAGTTCTTCCGATGGGTTAGACGGGCTTGGCAAAGGATTATTTCCTGGGTGAGTTTCTGAGACCACTCTGTCCTCATGATCCTGTCTCTCCTCTCTGTGTCTTGGTTCTCAGGTTTTCTTCTGGAGGCAAAAAATTAAACCAACCATCTCAGGACACCCTGACTCCAAGAAACACTCATTGAAGAAGATGGAGAAGACTCTCCAGGTGGTTGAGACTTTGAGGTTGGTCGAGCTCCCAAAAGAGGCTAAGCCCAAGTTGGGTGAGTCCCCCGAGCTGGCAGATCCCTGCGTGTTGGCCAAGACTACAGAGGAGACCGAGGTGGAGCTGGGCCAACAGGGCCAATCCCTACTGCAGCTGCCGAGGACGGCCGTCAAGTCTGTCTCCACGCTCATGGTCTCTGCCCTGCAGAGCGGCTGGCAGATGTGCAGCTGGAAGGTCAGCACCATCCTAACACCCCCTCCCTCTTTTTACGCATGCACATCTTCTCTTTCTCTTACAGTCATCAGTGAGTTCTGCCTCAGTCAGCTCCCAAGTGAGGACGCAGTCACCTTTGAAGACTCCGGAGGCTGAGTTGCTGTGGGAGGTGTACCTGGTGCTGTGGGCCGTTCGGAAACACCTGCGCCGGCTGTACCGCAGGCAGGAGAGGCACAGACGGCACCACGTCCGATGCCATGCTGCCCCCCGACCCAACCCGGCTCAGTCCCTGAAACTGGATGCCCAAAGTCCCCTCTAGGGGGAACCCCAGACCCTTAGAGAGTCCTGACCTCACTCTTACCTGGGGTCCCATATCAGCCCCTTCATTCCATGTATTCCAGTTGTAAAACAAGTATCAAAATATTGGGAAATAAATATCAGATAGTTCTGAGTCAGTATGGAGTGTGTTTGTGGACGGCGGGA